TTAAGGCAAGTTTCATCAAATTTCAAACTCAACGTTCTTGGGCCACAAGGCAAATGGGCTTAGAAATCACTAACACAGGGATTAACTTCTTGTTCGTTTGCGGAAATGCAAAATGGTGTTAAGACCTGTAACATTTTCTGCAGTCCCTCTAAATTCCTTCTTTGAATAATCGATTCCTAGAACAGGACGCGACGGACCAAGCTGGGTCAAACTGCCGACAGCTCCATTGGGCAGCATGTCCACCCCTGATGACCAAATCCCACCAAACGTGCAGCTGGCACTCGGCCGCCTTTGTTTCCTTCCCCTAGAATAAAACTCCGCTGCTTTCCCACGTTCCTGGAGCAGCAGCCGGAATAAAGCGCCCATGGCCTTGCCCTTTGAGTCTCGGAGGATGTTTGCCACTCCAACAATGGACTTTTAAATAATTCAGGGGTCAAAAGGCGTGTGTGGGGGGGGGAGAAAAGTTACAAATCAGCACTTGAAACCGAACACAAACAAAAATCAAACAAATCCGAACTAATATAACAAATCAAAACTTTGATCTTTAGAAGAAAACTTCAACCTTAATGCTTCCAGGAGGAAAGCAGAAAGGATAATGACTGAATTGTGAAAACGAGCCAAAATGTTCCACCACTGATGTCACACACACCTATGACTCCCTGCACAGATCCACGGTCCCGGGCGCTGAATCCCCGCAACCCTCTGCGCCCACAGAGGTTAAACTCTCGCTGCTGGCGACTTCCGCTTCCTGGCCTAAATCTGACACGCACGACTCCCCCCGCGGCAACTGCACAGGTTCGGTGACAGCCGAGACGCCGAGTGTTTCCCGCAGCCGGCCGGGGTCCAGGTCGGAAATGTAGCCAGTGGGGCCGCCAGGTGGGCTCCAGACGCGGTGGGCGCGGGGTCCCGGCCGCCGCGGGAGAGGGGTCGCCGCGTCCCACAGAGCAGTGCGGCGGCAGGGGCGGGGGCGGGTGCGTCTCGCGACCTGCTCCTGGGGGTGGGGGCTGGGCGATATTTAAAGAGGCGGAGGCTCCCCGGTAGGGACGGCCTGAGGCCGAGGGCACCCTGAGGGCGGAAGAGGCAAAGCGCCTCGCCCGCCGGGGCCTCGGAGGTGACTAACTCCTAGAGGCTGCGGCGGAGGGGAGAAGCCTGGTGGTACATTCCATGGCCCAGTGCCTCGGCCACTGGAAAATCCCACAGGGGTATATCGAGTAGGGGACCGCGGGCTCCGCGGCAGAAATGACCGCCCTTCCAAGATGGCGGCTCCCGTAGAGACACTCCCAAGGAGACAGCCATGTTCCTTGCCTGAGAGTCACTGAAGGAAATTGGAAAGCCCGCCTCTCCTTCGACGCACACGCGCACGCGCACGCACGCACCGGCGCGGTGTAAGGGCACCCACCAGGTGTAATTGTGGGCGTGTGGGTTTTACCGAACTTTTCTCTTCCGCAGCATCCAGCACAGTGAGCGGCCCCTGGGCACCACCAGAAAACATTTGTGAGTGAACGTGGAGTGATGACCATGTGGACACTGTCTTTCCAGGGTTTCTTGGAGCCTCTGCAGAGTCTGGGGGCCAGGCTTCTTAGTGGAAACTGCAGGATCTTCCTTCTGACCCCTGCTTGCCTCGCCCCAGCAGCTCCGGTTGAGTCCACAGATGCCAGCTCAGCTTCCAGCTTGGGGAAGAGTGGGGTTGTCAGCAGGAGAGCCTGAGGGCTGAGGCCCAGCGTGAACATGGCAGCTAATGGGGACTCTCCCCCATGGTCCCCGGCCCTGGCTGCAGAGGGACGTGGCAGCTCATGTGAGGTGAGGAGGGAGAGGACCCCAGAGGCAAGAATATGCTGCCTTGAACAGCATTGTGTCGTTACAGGCTTCAGTGTCATTTGAGGACGTGACTGTGGACTTCAGCAAGGAGGAGTGGCAGCACTTGGACCCTGCCCAGAGACGCCTGTACTGGGATGTGACACTAGAGAACTACAGCCACCTGCTCTCAGTGGGTAAGCACGGCCGCCCTATGCATCTGCTAATGGGACCCAATCGTGTATCATGTCCTGTTAACAGGGTACCAAATTCCCAAGTCAGAGGCTGCCTTCAAGTTGGAGCAAGGAGAGGGGCCATGGATGCTGGAGGGGGAAGCCCCACATCAGAGCTGTTCAGGTGAGTGAGCATGACCCAGACAGATGGGGACATGTCGTTTTCATTTCTTTCATTTTCTTTTTAGGTGAGGCTATTGGGAAAATGCAGCAACAGGGAATTCCTGGAGGAATTTTCTTCCACTGTGAGAGATTTGATCAACCCATAGGAGAAGATTCATTATGTTCTATTTTAGAAGAACTGTGGCAAGATAATGACCAGCTAGAGCAACGTCAGGAAAACCAGAATAACCTTTTAAGTCATGTGAAAGTATTGATTAAGGAGAGGGGCTATGAACATAAAAACATTGAAAAAATAATTCATGTGACTACCAAGCTTGTTCCTTCAATTAAAAGACTCCATAACTGTGACACAATTTTGAAGCATACTTTAAACTCACATAATCATAATAGAAACAGTGCAACAAAGAACCTTGGCAAGATTTTTGGAAATGGTAACAATTTCCCCCATAGCCCTTCCTCTACTAAGAATGAGAATGCTAAAACAGGAGCAAATTCCTGTGAACATGACCACTATGAAAAACATCTCAGCCACAAACAAGCTCCCACCCACCATCAGAAAATTCATCCTGAGGAGAAGCTTTATGTGTGTACTGAATGTGTAATGGGCTTCACTCAGAAGTCACATCTGTTTGAGCATCAGAGAATTCATGCTGGAGAAAAGTCCCGTGAATGTGACAAAAGCAACAAAGTCTTCCCCCAGAAACCCCAGGTTGATGTACATCCAAGTGTTTATACAGGAGAAAAACCCTATCTGTGTACTCAATGTGGGAAAGTCTTTACCCTCAAATCAAACCTCATTACACATCAAAAAATTCATACCGGGCAGAAACCCTACAAATGCAGTGAATGTGGAAAAGCCTTTTTCCAGAGATCAGACCTCTTTAGACATCTGAGAATTCATACAGGAGAAAAACCTTATGAATGCAGTGAATGTGGAAAAGGCTTCTCCCAGAACTCAGACCTCAGTATACATCAGAAAACTCATACCGGAGAGAAACACTATGAATGCAATGAATGTGGGAAGGCTTTCACAAGAAAATCAGCACTCAGGATGCATCAGAGAATCCACACGGGAGAGAAACCTTATGTATGCGCTGACTGTGGGAAGGCCTTCATCCAGAAATCACATTTCAACACACATCAGAGAATTCATACTGGAGAAAAGCCGTATGAATGCAGTGACTGTGGGAAATCCTTCACTAAGAAGTCACAACTCCATGTGCATCAAAGAATTCACACCGGAGAGAAACCCTATATATGTACAGAATGTGGAAAGGTCTTCACTCACAGGACAAACCTCACCACACATCAGAAAACTCATACTGGGGAAAAACCCTATATGTGTGCTGAATGTGGAAAGGCTTTTACTGACCAGTCAAATCTCATTAAACACCAGAAAACTCACACTGGAGAGAAACCCTATAAGTGCAATGGCTGTGGAAAAGCCTTCATATGGAAGTCGCGCCTCAAAATACATCAGAAATCTCATATTGGAGAGAGACACTATGAATGCAAGGACTGCGGGAAAGCCTTCATCCAGAAATCAACACTAAGCGTGCATCAGAGAATCCATACAGGAGAGAAACCGTACGTTTGTCCTGAATGCGGGAAGGCCTTTATCCAGAAATCGCACTTCATTGCGCATCATAGAATCCATACTGGAGAGAAGCCTTATGAATGCAGCGACTGTGGGAAATGCTTCACTAAGAAGTCACAACTCCGTGTGCATCAGAAAATCCACACAGGTGAGAAGCCCAATATATGTGCTGAATGTGGAAAGGCCTTCACTGACCGATCAAATCTCATAACACATCAGAAAATCCACACTAGGGAGAAACCCTATGAATGTGGTGACTGCGGGAAAACCTTCACCTGGAAGTCACGCCTCAATATACATCAGAAGTCTCATACTGGAGAAAGACACTATGAATGTAGTAAATGTGGGAAAGCTTTCATCCAGAAAGCCACACTAAGTATGCATCAGATAATTCATACAGGAAAGAAACCTTATGCTTGTACAGAATGTCAGAAGGCCTTTACTGACAGATCGAATCTCATTAAACACCAGAAAATGCATAGTGGAGAAAAACGCTATAAAGCCAGTGACTGAGAAAGTCTTCACCTGGAAATCACAACTGGGTATGCATCAGGTATCTAATAGCAGGGAGGAGGAAGGCCTGTTGCTGCAATCATTGTACAGGGGGAAATGGGTATGAGAGACTGAGGCTTGAGTGAACTGAAGGCAAACAGAGCCAAGTATCCTTCAGTCCACTGGAAAGACAAGTTCCTGCATCACCACAGTGTATATGCAATTCTATGCATAGGAAGAGCCTTTAGAGAAAGCATTTGAGCGAAAGTCATGTTTGGTGACATGATTCATACAGACCTCTTGAGCTCCTGGAAATAGTAGAATTAAGACCTGAGGAGATGACTCGTCATCTCTTATGCTTCACTTTTTGGATAAAGAACTTTTTAAATTCAGTACTGATTGGTTCAGCATATCCTGGGACATAAAAATACTCACTACTGGGAAAAACTTTTTCAAATTTCTAGGTTGAGGAGAAGAGTTTTCATTGTCCAAACACTGGCAGGGCACTGACATCAAGGCAGAAAACCTACTTGGGAATGCAGATATCTGTTTTTGTGATCATTGGCACTTAAGACATAGAAAAGATTTCCATGAAAAACTTTTTTCTTTTCCCTTGGGAAGTCCTCATGGTATATATATTTTAAGTGCAATGGAATTTTTAAATTTAAAGATATAACTTTATGAATTGAGAAATTAGGCCTAGCTCTAGGCTATGTTACAGAAATATAGTCATTGAATGATACAGACATATAAAGGTAGTAGTTGTCTCATTATTAATTCCCTGCTGGGAGAGCAGATGAGTCATACCCTATAAGAAGTATGCATGCCTTCTAACCTATGTCCCCAAAGCTGTCATTTGCATAAGCTGCAGGCCATAGATTCCTGATTCCCTCAGTAACTGACCCTACGACAATGGAACTGATCCACGGCACTCTAGATTTTCAGGCTAACCCACCAACACCCCTGCTTTCCTTGGGATTTCCTGAAAAAGAATGGTTGAAAAATTGAGTTTCACTTCCTAATATTTTGTTTTTCTTCCTATTTGGTTAAGGTATATTCATTTCCTACATGCACATTAAGGGTAGTTTTGTGTAGACTGCTATGTGATAAAGTCATGTTGCATTGCAATTAGTTATTCTAAGACATAATTACAGTTTATCATAGTTGAATAACTGGAAGACTTCTCAAGAAAGAGCACTGCTCTTTTTTAACACTGATATATAGACACGTTCTCATTTTCCCTTAAACATTTTTTACAATACTCATAAAAAGGAACTTTCTTTCTAGCATGCAATTGTATTTTTATTTTATTTTAAAATCTTTTTATTAAACTATAATGTATACAGAAAATGCATATATCATAAACATACAGCTCAGTGCATTCTCAAAAACTGAACATACTCAGATCAAGAAACAGAACATGACCAGCACCCCAGAAGCCTTCCCCACTTTCCCTTCCAGGCAAGCCCCCAAGGGTATACATTATCCTGGCTTCTCACAGCATAGATTCATTTTGCCTGTTTTGTATTTTATATAAATTGAGTCAATTATATATCATATAATTGAGCCATATACTCTTTAGCATCTGTCTTCTGTCATTCACATTATGTATGTGAGAGTCATCCATATGTTGCATATAGTTGTAGATAATTCATTTTCATTGTCATGTTGTATCCCATTCTGTGAATATGCTGCAATATAATTTATCCATTCTACTGTTTGTAGACATTTGGGTTGTTTGCAGCTTGGGCTATTAGGAATTGTGTTGCTGTGTATTGGTGAACATATGTATGTATTCCTGTTAGGTATGTACCTAAGTGTATCCATATGTTCAGCTATATGTTATAAAACCAGTTTTCAAGTGGTTGTACCAATGTACACTCCCACCAACCCAGTATGCGAGTTCTAGTGCTCCACATACTTGCCAACATTTGGCATTTTCCATCTTTTTTACTATAGCCATTAGTGGTGGGCATATAGTGATATGTCAGTTTTAGTTTTCGGTTTTATTTTCTTGTCCTCCAAACCATTGTAGTATCTCCCCAGGATAGATGAGTGATGGCTGAGACCTGAGACCTAGGCCTGTTCCTCACATGACTGCACCATTTTACATTCTATCAATGTATGAGGTTTCCGGTTTCTCCACATCCTTACCAACTCTTATTATTATTAGTCTTTTTTATTATAGCTATCCTAGTACATGTGAAGTTATATTGTGATATTAATTTACACTGCCCTAATGATTAATAATATTGATCATCTTTTATTGAGAATCTTTGATGAAGTGTCTGTTTAAATCTTTTGC